AGTGTCGGCCGGGTGCAGTGGCTCACGTCTGTAATCCCAGTACTTTGGGAAGCCGAGGCGGGTGGATCACCTGAGGTCAGGAGTTCGAGACCAGCCTGGCCAACATGGAGAAACACCGTCTCTACTAAAAATACAAAAATTAGCTGGGCGTGGTGGCGGGCATCCGTAATCCCAGCTACTGGAGAGGCTGAGGCAGGAGAATCACGCCACTGCACTCCAGCCTGGGCGACTGAGCGAGACTGTCTCCAAAAACAAAAAACAAAAAAAAAACACCTCGCTTTTTTGGTGATAGTCACTGTGTAAAAGTTGGAAAAAAAATTAAAATTACAACCCTAGACACCGAGGGTTGTACGGTGGGAGGTAATTTTAATATTTTTTGTATTTTATTTTCCAACGAGGTTACAACCCTAAGCCACACAGGGTTGCGGCGTGAGCGTCGGGCTGCGGGGGCGCCTCCACCCTCCGTAGGGTGGGCCTGGGACGCTCCCGGGGCTGCAGGGGGACCGGCTTCGCGCTCGGCGGCCGCGCGCCTCCGCCGCCCTCTCCGGGAAGCGTGGGTGTGGTGAGCCCCTCCGTCTCCCCGTATTCCACCCCGGGCTCCGGTTCAAAGGCTAACTGTTCGCTGCTACCTAAAAGCACGGCAGCGCAGGCCTGGCAGGGCGGCCCCTCAGCCCCGCTCCGCGTTGTGTCCAAGGACTGGTCAGCGGAGGCCCTGTCGTCTCAATTCCAGTCTCCCCAGGGCCGGAACCAGTGCCTTAGGAAGATGCGGGCACGGCCCTGGTCAGACGACGAGTCGGCTACCAGGAATCCCGCACCCAGGACTCTTTCCGAGGTCGGAGGGGCGCAGATGACCAGCGAGAGGCGCGGCAGGCTAGAGGGATCCCAGTGCGCAGGGGCGGGGCCGCGGCGGCCGGAGCGAAGAGTATAAGCGCATGCGAGACGGCGTAGGGGACTAGAGGGTTCGGAGCGCGTGCGTGGGGCGGGGCCGCGGCGGGACAAATGCAGAGCGCACGCGCTTGGCTGCCTGGCGACTGCACAAGCAGGGATGGCGTCGCTTCAGCGTTCTCGGGTGCTACGCTGCTGCAGCTGCCGCCTCTTCCAGGCGCACCAGGTCTGGCGGGTGCCAGCCCCCTCCTCCTCCTCATCTGAGTTGTATTTCTGAAATTTCATTGCAGGTAAAAAAGAGTGTCAAGTGGACATGCAAAGCTTGTGGAGAGAAGCAGTCCTTTTTGCAGGTGAGTCCTACAAAACAGAAAGCAAGTGGGGCTTTTCAATGTAATATATTTTTTGGTTTCTCAGGCTTATGGTGAAGGCTCTGGTGCTGATTGTAGACGCCATGTCCAAAAGTTAAATCTACTACAGGGACAAGTTTCAGAGCTGCCACTCAGGTACAGTTGTTTGAGAAGAGCGTGGTTGTCTTTTCAAAGGGCATATGTATGGTCTTCCCTGAAGGTCTCTAGAAGAAACTGTCAGTGCCAGTGAAGAAGAAAACGTGGGACACCAGCAGGCTGGGAATGTGAAGCAGCAGGTAAGCCTCAGGCCCACCTGCCCCAGGCTGGCACTGAGAATCAACTTTTTTCTCAATCTGGCAGGAAAAATCGCAGCCCTCAGAGAGTCGCTGGCTGAAGTATCTAGAAAAGGACTCCCAAGAACTGGAGCTGGAAGGAACAGGAGTGTGTTTCAGCAAACAGCCTTCATCCAAAATGGAGGAGCCAGGCCCCCGCTTCAGTCAAGACCTGCCTAGAAAAAGGTACCAAGTGCGTCTCCGTTCCAGCCCTGGCCGCACGGGACTACTGACGGTCCTGTCCTGACAGGAAGTGGAGCAGGAGCACCGTCCAGCCTCCGTGCAGCCGTGGCGTGCAGGACTCGGGTGGCTCTGAGGTCGCCTGGGGACCCCAGAAGGTCAGTGACAAACAGTTTCTCTCTGGTCCCAGCACATGGAGGGCATGGCCATCTTCTCTTTCAGGGACAGGCTGGCCTGACATGGAAGGTGAAACAAGGCAGCAGCCCCTGCCTCCAGGAGAACTCTGCAGACTGCAGTGCCGGGGAGCTGAGGGGTCCTGGGAAGGAGCTATGGAGTCCCATCCAGCAGGTTACAGCCACATCCTCTAAATGGGCGCAATTTGTCCTGCCACCTAGAAAAAGTTCACATGTGGACAGTGAGCAGCCAAGGTCTCTTCAGAGGGACCCCAGGCCAGCTGGTCCAGCACAGGCTAAGCAAGGGACCCCCAGAGCACAGGCCTCAAGAGAAGGCCTCAGCAGGCCCACTGCCGCTGTCCAGCTTCCTCGGGCCACACACCCCGTCACATCTGGGTCTGAGAGGCCTTGCGGGAAGACCTCATGGGACGCAAGGACTCCCTGGGCAGAGGGTGGGCCCCTGGTCCTGGAGGCACAGAATCCTCGACCCACACGACTATGTGACCTCTTTATAACTGGGGAAGACTTCGATGATGATGTGTGATCTGGGACTGGCAGGTTATTAATCGAGATACACTTGTTAGGAGGGACAGGGTTCCCCTAAGGCACTTTTAAAGATACTCTGTAAGAACCATTAACAATAAACTTACTGTCAATCATTTCTCTCTATGCAAACGTCATTGGTTAAAGT